CCCCTGTTGCTCAGGCTGGATTGCAATGGTGTGATCTTGGCTCACTGCAACCTCCGCCTCCCAGGTTCAAGCGATTCTCCTGCCTCAGCCTCCCAAGTAGCTGAGATTACAGGCTTGTGCCACCACGCCTGGCTAATTTTGTATTTTTAGTAGAGACAGGGTTTCTCCATGTTGGTCAGGCTGGTCTTGAGCTCCAGATCTCAGGTGATCCTCTTGCCTCGGCCTCCCAAAGTGCTGGGATTATAGGCATGAGCCACCACGCCCAGCCAGCTTGCATTGTATTTCTTTCTTTTTTTTTTGAGACGGAGTTTTGCCCTTGTTGCTCAGGCTGGAGTGCAATGGCACGATCTTGGCTCACCACAACCTCCGCCTCCCGAGTTCAAGCAATTCTCCTGCCTCAGCCTCCCGCGTAGCTGGGATTACAGGCATTTGCCACCATGCCTGGCTAATTTTGTTATTTGTAGTAGAGACAGGGTTTCTCCATGTTGGTCAGGCTGGTCTCGAACTCCCGACCTCAGGTGATCCACCTGCCTTGGCCTCCCAAAGTGCTGTGATTACAGGTGTGAGCCACCATGCCCTGCCCAGCTTGCATTATATTTCTAATGGACATTGCTGCTTTAGATGGTAAGACCTGTGAGAACAGGAACTTGGTCTTGTTCACCCTTGTAGTCCCTGTACCTTTAATGGTGCCAGGCACTCAGTAGTATTTAAATGATTGATATATTCAGCAAGTAGGATGATGTGGTTTGGCTCTGTGTCCCCACCCAAATCTCACCTTGAATTGTAATAATCCCCACGTGTCAAGGGTAGAACCAGGTGGAGATGATTGAATCATGGAGGCAGTTTCTCCCATGCTGTTCTCCTGATGGTAAGTTCTCACCATGTCTGATAGTTTTATAAGGGGCTTTCCCCTTCACTTGGCTGTTCTCTCTCCTGCTGCCCTGTGAAGAGGTGCCTTCCACCATGATTTCAAGTTTCCTGAGGCCTCCCCAGACATGTAGAACTGGGAGTCAGTTAAACCTCTTTCCTTTATAAATTATGCAGTCTCTGGTATTTCTTCACAGTAGCGTGAGAATGGACAAATACATAAGGAGAGAGTATTTTCCTCATTGTACACTCAGAGATATTGTACCTGGCATGTTACAGTGCAGATTTTATTCCACGGAGGTGCTTTGAACTAATCTGAGTTTTCTTTGCAGTTATTGATTGGTAAACAGTTATTTAAATTTTTTTTTTTTTTTCGAGAAGGATTCTTGCTCTGTCACCCAGGCTGTGGTGTGATCTTGGCTCACTGCAACCTCCATCACCCGGGTTCGCAGTGTTGAACAGGCTGGTCTCGAACTCCTGACCTCAAGTGATCCACTTGCCTCGGCCTTCCAAAATGCTAGGATTACAGGCATGAGCCACAATGCCTGGCCTAAATTTGGTTTTATTCTCCTGTATATGTTTTTCCTTTGATTACTGTATTTTTAGTTTAATTGCACTTATAAAAATTTTATTTTTATTTTTATTTTTTGAGACGGGATCTCACTGTGTTGCTCAGGCTGAAGTGCGGTGGTACAGGCTCACTGCAGCCTTGACCTCCTAGGCTCAAGTGATTCTCCCACCTCAGCCCCCTGAATAGCTGGGACTATAGGCACATACCACCCCACCTGGTTAAATTAAAAAAAAAATTTTTTTAGGGATTACATCTCTTTTGTTGCCCAGGCAGATTTCAGACTCCTGGGCTCAAAGCAATTCTCCCGCCTCAGCCTCCCAAAGTGCTGGGATAACAGATGTGAGCCAGCAGGTCCAGCCTAATTGCACTTTTAAGTCTTAGACTGAAAACTTTATGAAATCCTATCTTCATCACTATATGTCTTGTTTTCTGTTTTATTTTGTTCTTTCATTGACCCTGATATTTGGAAAAATTCTAATGCTTTTATAAGTTCTTTGATCTAATTGTTTCAAGTCTTCTGTTTCCTGAAATTATTAACTATCTTTAAAGAGAAAAGTCATCTTGGCTATATGCTGTGGTTGTCAAGGTGGCGTCAGCTCTGAGCAAATATTTTTCCAAGCTTGCAAGCTTGAGTATTCTCAAGTCTGAGGTCATGCTCATCTATTTATATTTAAATATTTATTCTTTCTTCCTGGCAGTATATGAAATATTTTTATTTTTATTTATTATTATTATTTTTTTGAGACAGAGTCTTGCTGTGTCGCCCAGGCTGGAGTGCAGTGGTGCAATCTCGGCTTACTGCAACCTCCACCTCTCAAGTTCAAGCAATTCTCCTGCCTCAGCCTCCCGAGTAGCTGGGACTACAGGCGCCCGCCACTAAGCCCAGCTCATTTTTTTTGTATTTTGTTGTAGAGGTGAGGTTTCACTGTGTTAGCCAGGATGGTCTCGATCTCTGACCTCGTGATGCGCCCACCTCGGCCTCAAAGTGCTGGGATTATAGGCGTGAGCCACCACGCCTGGCGAAATATTTTTATTTTTATCCTTTAAAAATTTTTCTCTTAAAGCTTTTTTTTTTCTTTTTTTTTTTTTTTGTGAGTTAGAGTCTTGCTCTATCACTGTTGGAGTGCAAGTGGCATGATCTCAGTTCACTGCAACGTCCACCTCCCATGTTCAGGCGATTCTCGCCTCAGCCTATCATGTAGCTAGGATTACAGGTGTGCACCACCACGCCCAGCTAATTTTTGTATTTTTGGTAGAGGTGGGGTTTCACTGTGTTAGCCAGGATGGTCTCAAATTCCTTACCTCAGGTGATCCGCCCACTTCAGCCTCTCAAAGTGCTGGGATTATAGGCATGAGCCACCGCACCTGGCCGGTGTTGTTTTTTAAAATCATTTTTTTTCTCATTTAAAGTATTTGCTTTTAACATATTTCTGTCCTGGTACAGTGGCTCATGCCTGTAGTCATAGCACTTGAGGAGGCTGAGGGGGAAGATTGCTTGAGGCAGGAGTTTGAGACCACCCTGGGCAAAATAGCAAGACCCCTGTCTTTAAAAATAAAATTAAAAGTTAGCTGTGTGCCTGTAGTCCTAGCTACTAGGGAGGCTGAGTTGGGAGGATTGCTTGAGCCCAAGAGTGTGAGGTTACAGTGAGGTGTGATTGTGCCACTGCACTCCAGTCTGGGTGCAGAGTGAGACCCTGTCTCTAAAAACAAAAATAAACATGTTTCTTATTACTTGAAATGTTTGGCTGCAGTTTAAGAGCTGGCCATTTTGGGTCATTTCTCTGAATCTCTGAATTTCTCTGAATCTCCTGCTGGTTTGTTTTTCTTTTTCCTGAGAGTGAGTATTTGTATGAGGGTGTTGGTTGTTTTTAAGATAAAATTTTTGATTTTGGTAGCTAGAGAGACATAGGTATAAAAATTTAGAACTGGAAGAGACTGTAGAAGTCATATATTCTAATATATTTGAATTACAGATGGGTAAATGATACTTGGGTAGTTGAAACAAGTTGATTATGGACCCATAGCTTAGCAGTAGATGTATGGGGAGAAAAAGTAGTTATTTTTTCCTCATCCATTGCTAGGTTCATGGCTGAGACCACTACAGCAAAGGGCAGATTAGTGAGAAGAACATACAAATTTATTTAAGTTTTATGTGACATGGAGCCTTCAGAAATGAAGACCCAAATCAACAGGGAAACTTATGTAATTTTATGGGTTAGGTTTGATGGAGAGTGGACAGCGTGTAGAAGTCTGATGGACAGAGGGAGAATGATCTAATGATAATAACCTGGGGGGAACTTAGCAAGGCTTGTTTGGTCATAGTCTTCTCAATGTCCCTGTGTCTTCAGAGATAAGGACATTCCTTTCCTCTGAGTAAAGGGAGGGTACCTCTGGAATGAGGGTCTTATAACCTACTTCAGAGAAGAAGATGAGATAATTCTTCTATGGTCTGCTTCAGAGGAGAAGGGCTGGAGAAGGTCAGAGAGACCTCTTTGCTTCTGCTGTTTCCTCAAATGCCAAGGTGCTGTATTTTGGACTAGTGTGCCCTGAACCCAGTCTTAGAGCACAGAAAGACTAGAATCTAACCCATTTTTCTAGATTTAGTTTCTAGTTATTTTTTGTTAGTGCCTATTTTTTGCTTTTGGTAGTATTATTACATCATTGAGCATTTATGTGCCAACATTTCTGTAAACTTTATCTCATTTAATTCTTAGCTGATAAATGATGAAAACAGTTTTCAGAACAAGGCATATAACTCCAAAAATTACACTCTTAACTGTTGTGCTTTAGTGGTAGAATGGTTTAGGGATTGGGTGCTTGTGTGTCAGACACATTATCCTACTACTTCATTTAATCCTCAGAACTGCTCTAAGAGCTGAACATACTCTCTGGCTTTACAGACAAGGACATTTGGCTAAGAGAGATTGTCTTCTGCCTTCAGACCACACAGCTAGTAGGTTGCAGAGCTTGATTGTAAGTTTTGTTGTTTCCCAATTCTCTGCTACATCTGAGGGGAGATATCCCTCATTGATATTCCGGTCTTCCCAAAGCCTTCATGATAATATGATAAGAGAAAAAAGCAAATGTATACATGCAGCCATAAAAAAGAACAAAATCATGTCCTTTGCAGCAACATGGATGCAGCTGAAGGCCATTATCCTAAGTGAATTAATGCAGGAACAGAAAACCAAATACCCTGTGTTCTCACTTATAAGTGGGAGCTGAGCATTGAGTACAAATGGACATAAAGGTGGGAATAATAGACACTGGGAACTATTAGAGGGGAAGGAATGGGGGGGGCAAGGGTTGAAAAACCTGTTGGGCACCGTGCTTACTACCTGAGTGACAGGATTATTCGTACCCCAAACCTTAGTGACACACAATTTACCCATGTGACAAATCTGCACATGTACCCCCTGAACTTAAAAGTTGAAAAAATATATATATAACATATACAATTCACTTTATTAAAGGTTAATAAATATAACTGATTTATTTTTAGGCTAGTCTTCGTGTACTATTTTTGTGCCTTTCTCAGATATTTTGTGGACTTGAGTCTGAAGTAAATATTTATAAAGGGAAAGTAGATAACTGCTATTACCAGGAAAATACTTATTCAAAAAAAAAGGATATTTAAGAGATAATTAGAATGACTTTACTGACCTTGTTTTCTTACACTAATAATTCATGAAGCATTTAGATTTTCTGATTGAGTGTTTTCTGTGACAATATCAGTCAGAGATGTAATCATTTATAAACATGCTGTTAATGGCATGGACTCTGGTGTCAGTCTGTGTGGGTTTAGATCCTCTGTTAAATTTCTGATTTTGGTAGCTTGACATAGGTATAAAAAAATTTACAACCTGAAGAGACCTTAGAAATAATGTATTCCTGGGCAAGTTATTCATTCGCTATGTGTCCCTTTTCTCACCAGTAAAATAGGTATGCTAATAATACCTACCTCATAGAGTTATGAGAATTAAGGAATTATTACATGTAAAATTCTCAGCTAGTGCATGATTAATGGTAAGTACTCAAAAAGTTATAGCTGTTATTGTTTTTTAAACATTATTTTTTAACATTTTTATTGGTTGAAATAGGTTTCAGACAATTGTAAATAAATTTTAAAAAATTAAAAAATGTTAAGGCTGAGAGAATTTTGAGACCTTAATACAAGGTAGTATATTGTATCAGGCTTGTTCTGTGCCTAGGCTTAATTACCAGATTTCTGTGCTTCTGGACTTATAATGTATAGTTGTCGTTTTAATGCTAACATTCTGATTGGATACGTCCAGCACTTCACTTGGGTAAATCACAATCTTTCTTTCCTCCCTCACAAAGGACACTTTGAAATGATCCTAAAATACCTTCTTATTCAGATAGATAGAACAGCTAGTGGTAGAGGCCCTAACAAAAAAAAAAAAAAGAAAGAAAAGAATGGAGAATCAGAGGAGCTGACTTCAGAAGGTAATGGAAGGGACTGTTGTTATGTGGGCATACGTGAATTCCCTTCCCTTCTTATGTCTTTCAGAAGCTTTGCATCGTCCCTATGGTTGTGATGTTGAACCCCAGGCACTAAATGAGGCTATCAGGTGGAGCTCCAAGGAGAACTTGCTCGGAGCCACTGAGAGTGACCCTAATCTCTTCGTTGCACTTTATGATTTTGTAGCAAGTGGTGATAACACACTCAGCATCACTAAAGGTGAGGCTTCTATGTAGCATCCTTTCACTTTTTTTCTTTCATCCTGTGATGACCTTATGGCTAGGTGAAAAGCTACGAGTCCTTGGTTACAACCAGAATGGTGAGTGGAGTGAAGTTCGCTCTAAGAATGGGCAGGGCTGGGTGCCAAGCAACTACATCACCCCAGTGAACAGCCTGGAAAAACACTCCTGGTACCATGGACCTGTGTCACGCAGTGCAGCTGAGTATCTGCTCAGCAGTCTAATCAATGGCAGCTTCCTGGTGCGAGAAAGTGAGAGTAGCCCTGGGCAGCTGTCCATCTCGCTCAGGTACGAGGGACGTGTGTATCACTACAGGATCAATACCACTGCAGATGGCAAGGTAAGACTCCCTGGTCACCACCTTTAAGCATGAAGTTGTTTAGCTTTTCTCCTTTTCTTACCAGGTGTATGTGACTGCTGAGAGCCGCTTCAGCACCTTGGCAGAGCTTGTACACCATCACTCCACAGTGGCTGATGGGCTGGTGACAACATTACACTACCCAGCACCCAAGTGTAATAAGCCTACAGTCTATGGTGTGTCCCCCATCCACGACAAATGGGAAATGGAGCGAACAGATATTACCATGAAGCACAAACTTGGGGGCGGTCAGTATGGAGAGGTTTACGTTGGCGTCTGGAAGAAATACAGCCTTACAGTTGCTGTGAAAACATTGAAGGTGGGTTGCTGAGAATTACAGTTTTCAGGCATTTTTCTTCTTTCTTACCTTTCCCTTTTTCTAGGAAGATACCATGGAGGTAGAAGAATTCCTGAAAGAAGCTGCAGTAATGAAGGAAATCAAGCATCCTAATCTGGTACAACTTTTAGGTGAGGAACCTTGCCTGAACCATAGATTTCCTAATAAAAACAAGCACTATTGTTCAACTTTTAGGTGTGTGTACTTTGGAGCCACCATTTTACATTGTGACTGAATACATGCCATACGGGAATTTGCTGGATTACCTCCGAGAATGCAACCGAGAAGAGGTGACTGCAGTTGTGCTGCTCTACATGGCCACTCAGATTTCTTCTGCAATGGAGTACTTAGAGAAGAAGAATTTCATCCATAGGTGTGTAAAACTTACCTCTGACCAACCATGAAATGGAATCACATTAGGGTTCTCTTTCCCACAGAGATCTTGCAGCTCGTAACTGCCTAGTGGGAGAAAACCATGTGGTAAAAGTGGCTGACTTTGGCTTAAGTAGATTGATGACTGGAGACACTTATACTGCTCATGCTGGAGCCAAATTTCCTATTAAGTGGACAGCACCAGAGAGTCTTGCCTACAATACCTTCTCAATTAAATCTGACGTCTGGGGTAAGGTTGAAAGGGACTTTTTTCTGTGTCATACACTAAGTGCTTTTTTTAATTCCTTATGCAGCTTTTGGGGTATTGTTGTGGGAAATTGCTACCTATGGAATGTCACCATATCCAGGTATTGACCTGTCTCAGGTCTATGACCTACTAGAAAAAGGATATCGAATGGAACAGCCTGAGGGATGCCCCCCTAAGGTTTATGAACTTATGAGAGCATGTGAGTATTTTTGCATGTTTTAATTTTGAAGGGAGTTTTTAATATTTTTTCTTCTGTTACATAGGCTGGAAGTGGAGCCCTGCCGATAGGCCCTCTTTTGCTGAAACACACCAAGCTTTTGAAACCATGTTCCATGACTCCAGCATTTCTGAAGGTGAGAATCTGTTGGATTTACTGTTGGTGACTTCTTTTTATTGGTCCCCTTGTCTTCCTCACAGAGGTAGCTGAGGAGCTTGGGAGAGCCGCCTCCTCGTCATCTGTTGTTCCATACCTGCCCCGGCTACCTATACTTCCTTCCAAGACTCGGACACTGAAGAAACAGGTGGAGAACAAGGAGAACATTGAAGGGGCACAAGATGCCACAGAAAATTCTGCTTCCAGTTTAGCACCAGGTATGGGTCCCTTAGCAGGTAGAATCAAAATATTTTAAGTTACTGATCGGCCATTTCTCATCAGGGTTCATCAGAGGTGCACAGGCCTCTAGTGGATCCCCAGCACTGCCTCGAAAGCAAAGAGACAAGTCACCCAGCAGCCTCTTGGAAGATGCCAAAGAGACATGCTTCACCAGGGATAGGAAGGGGGGCTTCTTCAGCTCCTTCATGAAGAAGAGAAATGCTCCTACACCCCCCAAACGCAGCAGCTCCTTCCGAGAAATGGAGAATCAGCCCCATAAGAAATACGAACTCACGGGTAACTTCTCATCTGTTGCTTCTCTACAGCATGCTGATGGGTTCTCTTTCACTCCTGCCCAGCAAGAGGCGAATCTGGTGCCACCCAAGTGCTATGGGGGGAGCTTTGCACAGAGGAACCTCTGTAATGACGACGGTGGTGGGGGTGGGGGCAGTGGCACTGCTGGGGGTGGGTGGTCTGGCATCACAGGCTTCTTTACACCACGCTTAATCAAAAAGACACTGGGCTTACGAGCAGGTAAACCCACAGCCAGTGATGACACTTCCAAGCCTTTTCCAAGGTCAAACTCTACATCTTCCATGTCCTCAGGGCTTCCAGAGCAGGATAGGATGGCAATGACCCTTCCCAGGAACTGCCAGAGGTCCAAACTCCAGCTGGAAAGGACAGTGTCCACCTCTTCTCAGCCAGAAGAGAATGTGGACAGGGCCAATGACATGCTTCCAAAAAAATCAGAGGAAAGTGCTGCTCCAAGCAGGGAGAGACCAAAAGCCAAGTTATTGCCCAGAGGAGCCACAGCTCTTCCTCTCAGAACACCCTCTGGGGATCTAGCCATTACAGAGAAGGACCCTCCAGGGGTGGGAGTGGCTGGAGTGGCAGCTGCCCCCAAGGGTAAAGAGAAGAATGGTGGGGCACGACTTGGGATGGCTGGAGTTCCAGAGGATGGAGAGCAGCCGGGCTGGCCTTCTCCAGCCAAGGCTGCCCCCGTCCTCCCAACCACTCACAACCACAAAGTGCCAGTCCTTATCTCACCCACTCTGAAACACACTCCAGCTGACGTGCAGCTCATTGGCACAGACTCTCAGGGGAATAAATTCAAGCTCTTATCTGAGCATCAGGTCACATCCTCTGGAGACAAGGACCGACCCCGACGGGTAAAACCAAAGTGTGCCCCACCCCCACCACCAGTGATGAGACTACTGCAGCATCCGTCCATCTGCTCAGACCCTACAGAAGAGCCAACTGCCCTAACTGCAGGACAGTCCACATCAGAAACACAGGAAGGAGGAAAGAAGGCAGCTCTGGGCGCAGTGCCCATCAGTGGGAAAGCTGGGAGGCCAGTGATGCCTCCACCTCAAGTGCCTCTGCCCACATCTTCCATCTCGCCAGCCAAAATGGCCAATGGCACAGCAGGTACTAAAGTGGCTCTGAGAAAAACCAAACAGGCCGCTGAGAAAATCTCAGCAGACAAAATCAGCAAAGAGGCCCTGCTGGAATGTGCTGACCTACTGTCCAGTGCACTCACGGAACCTGTGCCCAACAGCCAGCTGGTAGACACTGGACACCAGCTGCTTGACTACTGCTCAGGCTATGTGGACTGCATCCCTCAAACTCGCAACAAATTTGCCTTCCGAGAGGCTGTGAGCAAACTGGAACTCAGCCTGCAGGAGCTACAGGTTTCTTCAGCAGCTGCTGGTGTGCCCGGGACAAACCCTGTCCTTAATAACTTATTGTCATGTGTACAGGAAATCAGTGATGTGGTGCAGAGGTAGCCACTGTTAGCCTGGTGGGAAAATGCACACATTTCTGAGGGGAGAGGGAAAAGGACTTGTTTTCCTGTGTTCTTGTTTTCAGAAAATGAAAGACTCATACTTGAGTGTGTTTATGTGAAGTACCTCAGATCCCTGAGTTCTCACGTTTACAGTTTCATCTCAAAAATAAGAAGCAAACCACATAAGTATAGGAGAGGTAAATTAAGTGGGGGCAAGGCAGTAGTGGACAGGGTTGGAAACTGCACTGGAAAATAGGGAACATGTGTATGTCATAAGGAAGGCAATGCAGCCCATCCCTACCTGGAATGCTGGGAAGTGCTAGGCAGGGCTGCTCTCAGCAAGACTGCAGCAGCTGCACCCAGACCTGGGGCTCTGGTAGGTACTAATGGTGATTATGCTCCAATTTACCTAATGAATTTGGTGGGACAGCAGAAAAGAAAGCTGGGAATGTACCAAGAGAAATTTTTGTTCAGGGCTGTTGGAAGTAGCTGTTAGCCTTGCTTCCACAAGGCCATTGCTGCTGTAATAAGAACTGCAAATCAGAGTGCTACAACATAAAACTGGGAAATATGGCCCTATCTGAATGCCTCTGTCCTATTTTCCGCTGGTGTATCAGTTAGTGCAGGAAGTAAAGAATGCTGGAAAGTTGAATCAGAAATTGAAAACCTTCTAAAATCTTACACAGATTAGCAGAAGTCACTTCTCCCAGTCTGGTATATTATTTCATAATGGACCAGGATCGGCTTCCTGCCTGTTGGTGGCTATCTGTAAACCATAAGTACAGGGGTCTCCCTAGTGGTTCTTCTCTGTCTTTTGCTGGGCAGGCTGTCTTCCTTTATTCCTGGTAGCATTCAGAGCATTAACCAGTGTTGATTTTGAAAATAGTAGTCCCTACAGGTTCTCACAAAGGAATGAATCCTGTTCTGATACAGTTCCCCTGCATACTGACATACTGGCCAAGGACTTGAGCAGCTGTGTATTTTTCTTTATCAACTAAAATACCAGGGAGATGGTCTTTTCTTGAAACCCAGTGGCCTGTATGTGACTGAGAGGAAAAGCTGGCTTGGTCCTAATGGCTGTTTCTCTGTACCTTTCCCTTCCCTTACCACCTTAAGCCCAATCCAGGTAGAGAATAGGGAGAGGCATTCTCCTCTCTATGGATTTGAAGTGAATCACCCCCACATTATTCTCACATGCTTTTCTTCTCTCACATATTCCTCCCTACTCCCCCACCCAATCATTGTGCTTATTTGTACAGATCTTATTGGGAATATTCTTTATTTATTTTGTCATTTCACTTCTATTTTAAGAATGCATAATTGAAGGAGTAGTCATTTTCAGGGAGCACCAGGTAGACCCTGGGAACCTAATGACTTAATCCTTAAATATGTTTTGCCCTTGAAAAATAGGCCTTTTCCTTCCTTCCTTAGTTATAATTGTGGAAGCTAATTAGGATGGCATGGAAGTGAATCTAATGAGTTAGGTATTATTAATGTTCTTGGTATCGGGTCTAATTCCAGTTACTGCTTCATTCTCTTTTTAAAGCTTTATGAATACTTCCCCCATCCTCCCCAAGGAGAGCTCAATACACACATATTTTTATTTTATTCTCTCAAAGGAATATTAGCTTAGGAAGATAGGAATTCAACATTGAGCACTGAGTTTTCTTCTGGCTCTGTCATTGATACACTGTCAAACCACAGCCTCATCTCTTAATCTATTTAATTAAGGTAACAGTACATGTTCTCAAGGGTGTTGCAAGTAAGTGTGCAGCTATCCCTTGGAGAGCCTCTCTGGAAAGCTCTTTTAGTGCAGTGTTGTTATGCTGAATTGTTTTCCATTATCTTATTTGCTGAGTAGAAAATATTAATGAAATTAAGAATTGTTGAGATTATATGAATTGGGCTAGAATACTAAGGGGAAAACTATGTTTTGAATAGAGTTTGGCATTTTTGACCAAGAACAAAATTGAGTTTTCATTGGAAAGAAAGGAAACCTTGATTCTTACCATTGCTGCTCCAAAGGAGGCCCAGGTTAAGAGGATTAGAGGAGACACGCGGTGCTGGGCATTCCTGGCAGGTGTTGGGTGATCCCCGCAGTATGTCACCTGCAGTTGCAGCACAGGCAGCTAGTGATTGGGTTCATCTCCTCCTAGTGGTTGGAAGAGAACTCAGATGTAAAAACCAGCGGTCCTTCTCCCACCTTCTTTCCTGCCATTCTTGCTCATCATACATGTCCGTAAACTTGAAGAACTCGTTTTAGCAGCTAGCCTTTTAAGGTCGAGGATGGGAAAGCTAAAACTGTAGAATATTATTATGCTGCTTTTTAGGTTTATCCCTGTTGTTGTGGGATGCAAGTTAAGGGATTGTAATTGTTTTTCAGGGTTTTTTTGTTTTTTGTTTTTTAAGCAAGGGCTCTATTTTCCCTTGAGAGTTCTGGAACTAAGCCTTGGAGAAACACTACTGAGTGTATTTAGGCTCCCTGGTTTTCTTGCCCAACAACAATCTGAAGGGTAGGGGGTGGGGGCTGTGTCTTACTCAGGGGCAGCACCTAGCTGTCTTGCCTACAGTGGGTGCACGATATATAAATGGAATTGATTTTTGTCAACACTGTCAAGAGTGGCATTGACTATTGGAGCATACCCCGTCCACATGATGCTTGAACTATGTAACTTCAGGGGTTGAGGGCTCAAGGTTCAGGTTAAAGAGGCACTGTCAACTTACTATACAAGCATAATTTAGGTTTTTCCTTTTTCTACTTGAAAAGGACCAGCTTAAACACAAACCCTTATGTAAATTAAAAGGTTTGAATCCAAAGCAGAGAGAACTGCTTCTGGAAAAGTGTAGTTTAATTTTAACTATTCTAAAAGCAATGAGCAAAGGCCCTTGTCCAAGGCGTTGACAGTTTTCTAAAGTGGTTATGCTGTATATCTGGATGCATGCCTTTGGGCTGCCACTGCTTGATTCCTTTCATGTACAGATAATATTACTTCAGTTTAGATTTCCCACTTTAAAATGCAGTGATTTGTGTTGAATACATCTTGATTGTGCTTTACCTAAAGTATTTTCTTAAAAGGCTTTGTGTAAAATTTAAATGTATATATTTTCCTGTAGACTTCCATCATGATTTTCAGAGATTAGCCTTAAAAAATTTGGCCCTAAGAAATTCATTCAGTGTTTTTCTAGATGACCTCTGTACATAGAGGTCATTATAGTGGAGACCCTTTACCAGCAGCATTTTAAGATTTAAATTAGATAGAAAGTTTCTTAGGATTCAACTGAAAATTGGCTAGTAAAATATGTCCCAGGTAATAAAGCATGCTGACTTTGCTAAGGCACTGCCCATTTTTATTTAACTAAAGTCATGGAGATTTTGAGTTTAAAGGATGCAGTATAGATAGTGGTTTAGTGTTTAGGCTCTAATGCCAGTCTAAAAGGCAAGTCATTTAACCTTGGGAGCCTCAGTTTCCTCACTGTAAAACAGGGATAATAATAGTAACTACCTCAGGGTTGTTGTAAGGATTAAATGAGATGATATTTGTAAGATACTTAGCTCAAGTGCCTGGCACACAATGAGCACACTCTATAAATGTTCTACTACTACTATTATTAACACCTAGTCTAGGGATGCACAGCAGAATCCCCTAGGGTTAAAAAACAAAACAAAACAAACAAAAAAAACTGACGGAATAGCCCCACTCCAGATCAGAATTCCCAGTGGGCTGGGGTCTCGGCCAGTGTATTCTCCAGTAATCTCGCCAGGTGTTTGAAACACCCAGTGCTATCTGAAAACTATCAGTACCCCAACCCTTTGGTTTATAGATTAAGAAACTAGCAGAAGATGGTTAAATTACTTGCCTATTGTCTCAGAACGGTTAATTAGTGGCGGAGCCAAGGCTAGAATTCAAGTCTCTTGACTTTATGGTTGTGGGGTCTTTCCACCATACCTGCTGCCATGTGAGACACTGCAAAAAAGTGGCTCAGACCGACAATCAGCCTGTGTGGTGCTGCACACTTTCTAAAGCACATGCTCCTGACACTTTGACCTTAAGGGGCTTGAATGTGGAGTAATGGGAACACAAGCCAAGCAAGCACTCAGTAGAATTCAGTCATTTAAAAAATTCAATGGGGTCATTCTTTTGGACAGACCTCAGCAACACAGCAATGTGCACTTTGTAGTAAAGAAATACCAACTTGAGTTTTTAAAAAACCTAGTTAGTCCTACATTCCCTTTTCTTTAAAAAAACTTTATTGTTCACATTATTTTAATGACTATGAGATAATGTATATGACAGCACTTTGAGAAAATATCAACTGTAATATAACTATAAGGTTGTAGTATTGTCTGTTTAAAAGATAAGACAGTTGATTCAATGTGGATGGACCCTGTGGGGTACCTGAAAATGTAGATACGTAAGAATCACCTCTGTCATTTATCACATTTAGAAATATGAAACTGCTTAACAGGTATGAGCAGGTATAGCAAGTGTTTGCTAAAGTTGTAGTTCAGAGCTGAATTACTTCAGGAAACTAGGGACCAACTTTTTGGTTTAATTCCGATCTTTAAAAAGTAAGAATGTGTACTCACTCCAGAACACAGAAGCTCTTCCAAGGACCTTGACTCAAGAAGGATGAGGTCCTCTTACTCTTCTCCATTTATCCACTATATGCTTGGCCATTTATCCTAAATGTGGTGGGAACAGACTTGTTATCTGTTGATGTTGACAGTGTCTTTTTTAACCTATGTCCTGCATAGTTTTGTTAGGTTTACAGGGGGAGGTGGATGGCCATAAAACCAGTGCACTTTGGGAATTACTTTTCTAGGATTTCCTACCAGTTATAAATGACATTGACATTTGTCATCTTTTTTTTCTTTTTCTAAAAAGAATAGCTGAATTTAATTCACCTATTATAAAATACTCAAAAGTAAATTGCCTTGGTGGCCACTTCTGAATTATAGCTACATTTCATTATGACCCCTTCTGCTCCCTTCCATTTTGCTACTGATGTCATTCTTGTTATCAGGCTGTGCCCCTACCAGGAGTTCATATTGGGTTGACAGGGTTATCTATATTTTTGTTCTTGATTTTTGAGTTTCATCATCTTGCATTAAATTGTTCCACCTGGATTTGGGGTTCATCTCTGTGCCCTAAGGATCTGCTATGACCAATCCTCTTTTTGTAGGTGGGTCTCTGGCTTAAGTATTGATAGGCTTCAGCGGTTTGTGTCTCTGTCTTAGCTTGTATCAAGCCAGTAGTAGCTCACTTCCTTTGTAAATTCCTGCTTCAGTCTGGGATCCGTAGGAGTATGTGAGAACTTCTGAAACGTCTCCAACTCTTAACAGTCAAGATATCTATATCATTTGGATAGAGTTCTGGTTTTCCAACTACTAGACTTAAAGAAATTCTGGCCGGGTGCGGTGGCTCACGCCTGTAATCCCAGCACTTTGGGGGGCTGAGGCGGGTGGATCACGAGGTCAGGAGATTGAGACCATCCTGGCTAACACGGTGAAACCCCACCTCTACTAAAAATACAAAAACTTAGCTGGGCGTGGTGGCGGGCGCCTGTAGTCCCAGCTACTGGGGAGGCTGAGGCAGGAGAATGGCGTGAACCCAGGAGGCGGAGCTTGCAGTGAGCCCAGATCGCGCCACTGCACTCCAGCCTGGGTGACAGTGAGACTCCGTCTCAAAAAAAAAAAAAAAAAAAAAAAAAAAAAAAAAAAGAAATTCTAATGCAAAGCTTGCTTTTTTTTTCTTTTTTCCAGCAAGCCAGTAGTAATAGTTATTGTTACTTGCTCTGTTCAGCACAACTGTAGTTCACTTGAACTTCACTGTCATTCCCTACGCTCCTCTCTTACTGAGAAGCATGGGTGGGATTCAGGGCTGTGGGACAAGCTACAGCCTACTCTGGAGCACTCACCCCCATGACTCAGTCCAGCCTGTCTCTTGGGAAGTTTATTGCAATGTGCAGACGGATGAATTTCTGCTTTTCATGCCACCTCTCTGAGGTATGTATTCTATCTTGAGTATGTACAAGATGATACCTTTTGGCTGGGCACAGTGGCTCGTGCCTGTAATCCCAGCACTTTGGGAGACCAAGATGGGCGGATCACTTGAGGTCAGGAGTTTGAGACCAGCCTGGCCAACATGGTGAAACCCCGTCTCTACTAAAAATATAAAAATTAGCCGGGCGTAGTACATGCCTGTAATCCCAGCTACTCCCGAGGCTGAGGCAGAATTGCTTGAACCCAGGAGGCGGAGGTTGCAGTGAGCTGAGATCGCGCCGCTGCACTCCAGCCTAAGTGACAGAGTGAGACACGTTAAGAAGAAAAAAAAAAAAAAGGATACCTTCATTTCTGACTCAATATCCTAGATCCAAAGGACAGGAAATTAGGGAAGGCTTCACCCTGTGGGATCAAGATAAGAAGATCCCATACTTCTTCCCAGGTAAGGAGGCCTGTGGCAGGTCATGATTCAAAGCTGACTTGGAATGGCAGAAACTGCTGAGAGGCCACCCTTGGAGATTTGTGCCTTCAAAGATGGGTTTCATGAGTCTCAGAGAGGAAAAGACTTGTCAGCTGGGTTGATTTTGCATGATTATTGAACTAGAGCTGGTAGACACGAGCTTCTCAGATGGCAGTGGCCAGATCCTCCATCTGTGAGAATCCGCCACTTGAAGTGGTTTCCTGAGAGTGTTCACTTGGCAGTTGCTGCGTTTCTCAAGCCCACCTGGCGAGGTCTCGCCGGACCCTTCCCTCCAAGTGCACTTACTTCTTCATCCCCATGTACATCTCTAACTTTGAAATTGTTTACCTCTCCTACAAAAATCTTACCTTTTGACCTGAGCAGAGTAGCAAAGCCCTGTTCACTCTGAGGGAGCAGCTGGCGTGTTGAAGGGGAAAGGCCAGGCACAGCACTGTCCTCAGACCACACCATATTTGGAGCAGAATTGTGATACATGTCATCTGTGTCTATTCTGGAAGGTTCTTTGTTCATCACTGTACTCGCATCAGCAAATTTTCAGGGTCCTACCTGTCACTCCAGGCTACTGAGCTGAACCCTCAGAAGCTGAGGTCTCCGAGCATGCTAAGTAACCTTTTAGAAAAGCTGGAGGCAAACTGTCGAATGCTAGCAGGCTTTATGAAAGGAAACATAAGGAGTTTGTGTAGTCAGAACTTGCTTAAATTTGCTTCGGAATTAGGCACCATAAACTTTAGTTGGAGAATGGGACTTAAATTTTCACATATATGTATACTTAATTTTCAGCAATTATGACACAATAAAAAGAATATGCAAATTTATTGTTGTTTCAGAAGGTTTTGCAGGACTGGGAACGCTTTAGTGTCATCAACAGTAAACCTCAGATACTGTTCTGCACAGTTCAGAAGTACCATACCAGGTATTGTGAGTGGCAAGAACGCCAGGGGACAGAGATGCTTCTGGTAGATGAGGGCCAGAGAAACCAGCTCTCCTCCATTTTGACAGCAATTTCTCACTGTGGCCATTTGGCCTCCATTATGTTTTGAGAGGAATTTCTTGAGATCTTGAGAAATCACCATGATTAGGCCAATTGTCAATCAGTATTCAGAAACTAGAAAGGAACAATGAGATACTTGTTTATGGTTCTTTAGGGCATATGTTTGAAAACCCTCTCATCTCAGATCTGTATAGCTGGTGTGTGTTTGTGTCCATAAATACACGTGCATTGCTGTCGTGCCCATTAAGAAAGGGGGAGTAAGTAAAAGAGGAATCGCTCAGATCTTTCCTTGGATGAACAGCAGTGGCGTGGTTGGTGTGTTGACTGTGAACAGGCTGACTTAGCTGTTGATGTATACTCAGAACCTCCATCTCCTCCCAGACCCTGCACTTTTCCTTCTCTGCAGTCTGATTCTCTAATGACTGTCACTGGACAAACCCCAGTTTTATGCTCGCTTAGTAAAAATAAGTTTAAACATTTCATGGTGGTTGACAGAACTTTGTCCCCAAACATGCGGATTCAATTCTTTAAAACTCGTTGAACGTTTATACCAAAGGTCCCGCCCCGCAGGTGTGTATGTGGTGCACAGAGGGTGAGGTTTGGAGCATCGGGCACTGTGTGCATTGCTAAGGGGACATAGTGAGACAATGTGGGATTTAACTAAAAACACATCAATTGTGTGTCACATTACCAGTGTTGTCAGGTATTTGTTCTTAATTGTTATTGTAATATATTTTCAGTTGTTTTTCTAATTTAATTCTCTCCGTCTGTTGTCTGACTGTGAACTGCTAACAGTGTTAAACTTGATGTAAATAAATGAGGCCCTTGAAAGGGACTGCTTTCTCTGTCTTCTCACAAGGTTTGCCAAGTTGTGTTCTGTTTTAAATAAAGGTTGCAATATTTTATTGGCAAAGTAGGCTGGAGATTGGAGTGTTTCTCCCATGA